GAGGGGCTCCTCACTTCCCAGTAGGGGCGGCCGGGCAGAGGTGCCCCTCACCTCCCGGACGGGGCGGCTAGCCGGGTGGGGGGCTGACCCCCCCACCTCCCTCCCGGACAGGGCGGCTGGCCTGGCGGGGGCTGACCCCCACCTCCCTCCCGGACGGGGTGGCTGCCGGGCAGAGACGCTCCTCACTTCCCAGACGGGGTGGCTGCCGGGCGGAGGGGCTCCTCACTTCTCAGACGGGGCGGCTGCGGGGCGGAGGGGCTCCTCACTTCTCAGACGGGGCGGCTGCCGGGCGGAGGGGCTCCTCACTTCTCAGACGGGGCGGTTGCCAGACGGAGGGTCTCCTCGCTTCTCAGACGGGGCGGACGGGCAGAGACGCTCCTCACCTCCCAGACGGGGTCACGGCCGGGTAGAGGCGCTCCTCACATCCCAGACGGGGTGGCGGGGCAAAGGCGCTCCCCACATCTCAGACGATGGGCGGCCGGGCAGAGACGCTCCTCACTTCCTAGATGGGATGGCAGCCGAGAAGAGGCGCTCCTCACTTCCTAGATGGGATGGCGGCGGGGCAGAGACGCTCCTCACTTTCCAGACTGGGCAGCCAGGCAGAGGGGCTCCTCACGTCCCAGACGATGGGTGGAGGTTGTAGCCAGCCGAGATCACGCCACTGCGCTCCAGCCTGGGCACCATTGAGCACTGAGTGAACCAGACTCCGTCTGCAATCCCTGCACCTCGGTAGGCCGAGGCTGGCGGATCACTCGCGGTTAGGAGCTGGAGACCAGCCCGGCCAACACAGCGAAACCCCGTCTCCACCAAAAAAATACGAAAACCAGTCAGGCGTGGCGGCGCGCGCCTGCAATCGCAGGCACTCGGCAGGCTGAGGCAGGAGAATCAGGCAGGGAGGTTGCAGTGAGCCGAGATGGCAGCAGTACAGTCCAGCTTCAGCTCGGCATCAGAGGTAGACCGTGGAAAGAGGGGAGAGGGAGAGGGAGGGAAAGGGAGAGGGAGAGGGAGAGGGAGAACTTTCTTATGGCCACAGCTTTGTAAGATAGAGGCAAAAGCCAAAAGTAATGCACATATAATATTCTCTGCCTTGGGCGACATCTGTGTTGTGTTGGCTGTAGTCAGAAAGATATGTGTCTTAAGGCACCAGAAACTTCCACCCATTTTGGGAAAGGGATATTTTTCTCAATAAATAGTTATATGGCTTATTTATAAAGCCCCAATCTTAATGTTCTCATTTAATCTAAGGAGTGTAAAGGAATTAAACTGTGCACATTCCCAAAACACACACGGAAACATATACCATGTCCTTCACAAGGAAACAGGGTATTCTGGTAAGATCTACATTCCCACATGCTTAAGACAGTCATAATTTCAAGTCAGTTGAACCAGTATTTGTTCAGTGCCTCTAATTTGCCCAGTGTTGAGCCACATAGGCACTTGGGAGTTTGAAAGATTCTAGGATGTGGATGATGTCCTCAAGGTGCTTATAATTAGAAGGCAAAACTCCTCCCCTAGCAAACCTCACCTGGCATTCTGCAGCAGAAACTGTATGTGTTCTCTGGGGGAAATCTTGTTGCAAAAAATATTTATCGATTTGCATGAAAAGGTGCCAATAGAGCTAAGAAATATTTTTAGCTGTATTGTGTTTGACCCTTTGTGGACTTGTGACCCTTTGTGGACTTGTAGAAATTTCAGTGTTTATTCTTCAGGGTCATTTAAGACAAATGGTCATGCTGTTTGGAGTGACAAAAATGGCTTGTGGGACCCAAAGTAATAAAGAACAGATTGATTCTATTCTTTTATAGATTGGTAATTCTTAGACTTTGCTGCACAATTGTTCTCCTGGGGAGCTATTAATATTACAAATTCCAGTGCCTGGGTTGAGTCAATCTCTGGAGGTGGGACTCAAGCCCCAGTTCTTTTTAAAACTTCCCAAGTAATTCCTAAGTGCCACCAAGTTTGAGATCTAGTGATACAGATGACTTTATCAACAACCTTTTTTTTGTTGTTGTTTATTTGTTTGTTTTAGCCTAAGCCTTCTAGGGTGAGTTTTGGAATGGGCTTTTTATAATGATGGGGGTGGGTGTTGACTAAAGAACTTTCAGCTTTCTGGAAGCTCACCCTCTGTTCTCTGTACTAGTGAACTCAGTGTAGATGGAGGTATGCTTTCTCCCTTTCCAACAAACCTGGTAATATGATGCCAAGCCAGTCACTCAACCATCTATGTTACCTAAGGTTCCCTGAACCTTGAGTGTTTTTATTACAGCAGCCCAAATGTTCTGAAAATCTTGATTATGTCTCTTAAGGGAAGGTAGTTTTATAATTAATTACATGTGTCCCTTGAAATTATTTTTACATTGTCTGAAACCCCCATGGAAGAGGAAGCCCATTCTTGGTGTACTTGCAGCTAGTAGAAGTAGCTCATTAAAATACAGGGGTTACTCAATTCCTGATAACTCACTATAGATTTTTTTTTTTTCAGACAGGGTCTTGCTCACTCACCCAGGCTGGAGTGCAGTGTTGGTATCATAGCTCACTGTAACCTCAAAACCCAGGGCTCAAGTGATCGTCCCACCTGAGCCTCCCAAGTAGCTGAGATTACAGTTGTGCGCCACCATGCCTGGCCAATCTAAAAAATTTTTTTAGAGACAGAATCTCTCTATGTTGCCCAGGCTGTTCTCGAATTCCTGGCCTCAAGTGATCCTTCTGCTGTGGCCTCCCAAAGTGTTAGGATTACAGGTGTGAGGCCACTACCCCCAGCCACCTCACTATACATTCTTAGGGTTGGAAAGTATTTTCAAAATACTCTAGTACAGCGGTTCTCAAGGTGCAGCATCAGCCTCACCTGGACTTGTTAGAAATGTACATGTTCACGCTCCACCCCCAGATCTTCCGAGTCAGACACAGAGATGAGGGTGTAGGTGGTGGTGAGGGGTGGGCCCAGCATCTGTGTTTTAGGAAGTTCTCCTCTCCGGGTGCCCACCAAAATTTGAATTACTGCTGTTATTTCACCTTGTCAGAAACTGAGGTACCCCAGTCCTCAGATCTGTCTCTGCACCATGGCCAGATCATCCTAACTTTTCTGTGTCATGAATAACTGCCTTAAGAAAACACCCACCATCCTAAAATCATAAGGCATAAAGAAACCTTAAATGTTGTCTCATCTGACCCTCCCATTTCACAGATGAGAAAACTAAGGTCGATAGGGTGACATGAAGTCAATAAGATGTAGAGTTATTGGTGACAGAGCTTTTGGTCTACTTAAAACCGACACAGTCTTCCTCCCCCACTGGCCCACATTGCCTCTCCAGTTTTATGTGGACTTCTAGTATTTGGCTGAAATCACGTCAGTTAAAATGTCTAGGTTAATTGTCAGGCAACTCTAGAAAAAGACCAACAGAATTTTAATTCTTTAAAATTAATCCAAAATTCTTTCATTTCAAATTGGCTTGAATTTTATAACTGTCTTTGTACATTTAATAGAAAAAAATATCGGTGATGTAAACTGCTGAAAAGAAAATTCACAGAACATGGGGACCAGTCCTGGAACATAGGTTTCATCCCAACATCGTGTAGATTAGGCACTTAACAGCGCCTCAGAGGCACACACTGAAATTGCATTTTCTTCCGATTTGGTTAAAAGGAAAAACGTGACAAGAAGTCTGTTTGTTGAATACTTTACAATTTTATACTTGATGTGGTTAGTGATATTTACATAATTTTGTCCGTGTTCAAAGACTGAATCTAATCCACATTCTCTGTAGAGCTTCATCTTTCAAAGCATTGTAGCAATACACAGGGAACATTAAGCCAAGAAAACGAAGGGAGAACACACAGCTATTATCTACATACACATATACATGGAGCAGGCATGTCCATGGATAAATTTTTTTTTGGTTTTTTTTGTGGGTTTTTTTGAGACAGAGTCTGGCTCTGTTGCCCAGGCTGGAGTGCAGTGGTGTGATCTCAGCGATTCTCCTGCCTCAGCCTCCCGAGTAGGTGGGACTACAGGCGCGCACCACTATGCCTGGCTAATTTTTGTATTTTTTTTAGTAGAGACCAGGTTTCGCCATGTTGGTCAGGCTGGTCTAGAACTCCTGACCTTAAGTGATCCGCCTGCCTCACCCTCCGAAAGTGCTGGGATTACAGGCGTTAAGCCACCATGCCTAGCCCATTGAATAGAAGTGTTTATTGGTTCCACACACCTACCATGTGCTAGGTATTGTGATGTGGTGTGGGACACATATAGTTCCTATCTTCGAATGATCATGGGACAGTGGGAAAGTCAGACAAGTGCTTCAGTAGACAATTATGAGAGCAGGTGGTGGAGTTAGAAGAGAGTACAGTTGAGGCTGATGGAGCAGAAGGGCATTCTGAAGATCATGAAAGGGACATCAGTGCACACTGGATGGGAGCAGAAACCAGAGAAGGCTGCCTGGAGGAGGTGTCCTGTGAGCTACATTTCAAAGTATGGTAGATATCTAGGTGAAGGGGAGTAGGGAGGAGGTTGTGTAGGGAGAGGGGCCAGTATATGCCAAGGCATCAATGCTTGTGTGTACATTTTCTATCACTGGGCCAGGATTGATCTATAAATCCCTATGTATTTCTTTGTGTGTATAAACATTAGCAATTTGGTTTCTTAGAGAAACCAAATGCTTTGCATAGCAGTTTTAAAATATACATTTCGAAAAGCTCATTTTTCCATTACAAAAGACTCAGATGTTCCCAAGAAAAGTTTCTCAGTTGAGAGGTCACCAGATCTTATGTTACCGAGAAAATGGAAAGATTTCCCCTAACCCCAGAAGTCAAACCAGCTTCCTCAATTTGAGACTGCACAAAACCAATTAATTTTTGCCCATTGTGGATTTTCTTAATAATTGCATCTCCGACAAACCAACTCCTGTCCTAAATGGATTTGAGCCACATTTCACTCTGAAAGCTGTGGGTCCATCTGGGAAATGTCTTTGTAGATGAGAGAATTTTATAATAAAGTATTTTTGGTATTTCATTTACTAAATCTTCAGGGATATAGGTAAGAGAGCCTCCGTGCTGAACTGACTGCCTAACAGAACAAGGTTAGAGAGAATGAAATTATTTCATGCTGTCTGGCCTGCAACACATGCCTCTGAACGAAGCCATATACAGTCGCGGGTCGCATAATGATGTTCTGGTCAATAACAGATGGCATATACAATGGTGGTCCCATAAGATTATAATACTGCATTTTTACTGTACTTGTCTAGGTTTAAACATATTTAGATATGCACAAATACTCACCATTGTGTTCCAGTTGCCTCCAGCATTCAGTACAGGAACATGCTGTGCAAGTTTGTAGCCTAGGAGCAATAGGGTATATCATATAGCCTAGGTGTGTATGTACACTCTATGATGTTCGCATGACAAAATTGCCTAACAACACATTTCTCAAGACATGTCTCTATTGTTAAGCAGCACATGACTGTATATATAACAATGGTTTCTTTAAAAGCACTCCCAGGAGTGGCCAGGTGCAGAAATAGCTGAATTTGTGAGCAATGATAATGATAGTTAATATAATTATCATATTTTCCAGAGCACCTGCACATCACGTTTGATCTTTACAGTGAGTGGAACAGACATTACGATCTCCATTTGACAGATGAGGAAATTAAACCTTAGAGTTATCAGATTTCAAAGGTGAAGGGACCTTAGAGATCCTTTCATCCAGCTTTCTCATTTTACAAAAAAAAGAACTCCCTGAGATCCAGGGAAACTAACTGACCTAGGATCCCACAGGGAGTGAATAAGGGCTGTTGGGCCAGGCCCAGGTCTTCTGATTTCTAGCTTCCTGATTTTGCACTCCATTGCGCTATTCTCAGTCTTCAGTGTGTTAGAGGAAACTTGGTAGGTTATGCATTTGTTCTTAAGGAGAAATTTTGTTGATATCAGTCCTAGGCACTATTTTATAAATGCACACATGTGGAAAAATCCCTTATTTTCCTGCTTTTTTTCTATATATAGATACAGGCAGATACACAGACAGATAGACACACCACATGTGGATGTCACTGGGGAGATGAAGGTGGGATTGAACTTAGCAGAGTCTCAAAGGGGGCTTCAGCTTTATCTGTCAAATATTCTTTTATTAAAAAATTTTGAAGCAAAATGACCATTACAGTAGCATTTATTCATTTTGGATAATGGGCACTGAATTCATAAGTGTTTGTTTTCCTCTTCATATTTCTGTATTTTAAAATTTTCAAAAAAAACCAAATATGGATATTAAAAATAAATTCTCACCTATAATACCATACCCTCATTTTATAAAAATAAAGAATATTTTCAAAGAAATAAAAATGGTTCAGAAGGATGGAAAGAAAACTATACTATGGGACTCGTTAGTTAAGTTGACATTAATCCTCTGCTTTAAGTCTTTCCTGTGATGACACTAGCAGAATGTGTATCATTTTCTCTGCATTTGCTGCAGGATCAGTTCTCTTTGGCAGGTTTTGAGCCGTTCTAATAAGTCCAGCATGAAAGGCAGGCCTCTCGTGTCAGTTCTAAACCCACCAGCTGCCCCATTGTGACTGCATAGTCCCCTGGTTCTGAGACTGTGCTCTGCCTGATAAGCGACGTACGGAGCACAGTGGACTGAAAGCCCGGGGATCTGATACCAAACATGTTAGTTAAACTCATGTTTAACTAACCCAAACTCATGTTTAACTGGCCCAAAGGAAGTAGGCCCAGAAATGTGGTTTTTGGAGCTCCCTTTAATGAACGTGTAAACAGAGGATAGAATATTGGCCTTACAGTTTAAAAACCCTCCTTCAAGTCCCAGTCAAGTCCCTTATTCACTGGATGACCTCACACGGTTCATCTGATCTTTCTTGGTCTCAGTCTTCTTACTATAGACTGGAAATGGTCATATTTGACTTAGCTGTCCATATGGCTGTTCTGGAGATGAGACAGCTAATGAAGTGAGAACACTCATTAACACACCAACTGAAAAACACAAAACAAAAGAGAGATGATAGGATTATATTGCTGTTATGAATCATTCCAAGAGGTGTCATGGTGATATGAATCATCATATGGTAATGTCATGGCTAAGGCCCAAACACAGAATAGCAGCATTGACCCAGTAGTCTCGAAATTAGTCACAGAGGCCAAGCTAGTGAAGACCCAGCAGCCCTATTGTTATCAAGAAAGAGCACTATCCAAAAGGTGTGTGGCCTCATCTTCTCCTTGCAAAGAGAGAATTCATCTGGTATATGTTGATAGGCGTGTATCCGACCACAGCTACCTCCATCAGCCCTGAGGACAGAGGCAGCCTGCATTCCAGTCCCAGCTCTTCTCTGTCTCGGTGTGTGACTTAGGCGGTTTCACAGAGGACGCCAACTTCATTGGCTTTTGCGGTTTTTTGTTTGTTTGTTTTTTGTTGTTTTCTTTTTGTTTGTTTTGTTTTGTTTTTGTCTGTAGAATGAGTGAGTTAAACTAAATTGTCTGTAAGGCCTCAGCTCACTCTTAAAGTGTGATCACTAGCTAGAGTTTGAACTTTAGCCCCAATATGACTGTTGTGTTGTCATTGTCACCTTTGTAACCTGACATTCAGGAATGTCCCTCTCTAGTTCATATTCTGACCTAGCTTCTGAAAGCATTATAGCAGAGTTGAGAATTTTTGATCTAGGAAAGATAAATATTAAAAAGAAATTCCCACCAAAATACCATAAATAAGGAATGTTTTAAAGAAAAATGGTTCAGAAGGAAGGAAAACTATAATGTAGTTCTTGTTAGTTAAGTTGACATTAATCCTCTCTTTGCTTTAAGTCTCTCCTGTGTTGACACTAGCAGAATGTGTCATAAAGACATGGAAAGATCATAAATTCTCAACTCTGCTCTAAAGATCTGACCTTCAGCGTTGCATTTATTTGGCCACACCTTTATAGTGTGGTCATACCTAGAAAATATTTTCTTGCCTGGTCATCAGCCCTCTCACCTCGATTACTTTCTATATTTTAGCACAAAAGAAGAAATGGCGCATTCACCACTCAGCCAGTTGCACTGGAAGTGAATTTAAATTCCTGAACTGGTTATCTTGGAAGATATTGTGCTTATTGCAGATGTGGCCGGTGCATGAGTTTAGGCACTACCATGCTCTGGGCTGTGGTTCTTGGCTCCTGCTTCTGGATGGCTGGACATTACCAGGAGAGAGCCTGCTGATACATCTACGCACATTCACTCTACTGCACTTCAGCTGTGTCCTTGTTATTCCACAGCCCTTTAAGTCCTGGTTCACCAACCAGATGTTAAGACTCTCTTGGATCCCTCAAATCCCATCCCCATGCCTGCTGCCTCCTCTCTCAGCAGTTGCCCACTCCTTATCTTCTAATCCTCTTTTCTCCCTATGATGATGATAGTGACCCTGTAGCTCCAACTACTGGGTCCTCACAGTCAGTCCACTCCTGCAGAGGAAACTGGAGGGTGACCAGGAACCTTCAAGTCAATGTGGGCCACAGACAGGAACCGTCTTTAAAAGATGGTTAAATGCCCGTGGTTTACGTAGGTTGGCTTTCTTTAAGCAAATAAAGGAAATGCATTGCTTCATGTCCAGCAAAGTACAGGGTGGATTCAGGAGAAGCTGGCTCAAGGCATTCCTAGGAAGTCATCAAGGAGCTGCCTGTACCTCTGTCTTCAGGCCAGCATCTTCTGAGTTGGCTTTATTCTCAAGCAGGCTGTCATTAAGTGATGGCTTAACAACAATTTAGCAACCATGGCATGACAGAGAATCATGCCTGATAGCTCTAACAAAGTATCCGAGAGTGTTCCCCCATGAGCCAATCACTGTTGCCAGAGGGATGTGGTTCTTGGACTGGCCAGGTCTGAGACACGTTGCTTGGGCCCCTATTTGTGCAGAATTGGCCCCTGACTACATTCCCAGAGGGTCTTTGGATGTTTGGTCAGATGGTCTGTACTCTGGGGGGATCAATTCATACCAGCAAGGTCCAGTCAGCCCCTACACCTACCACCGCCTCTCTAGTGGAAGCCACTTTTGCATCTAATTGTCTTGGGAATTGTGTTGGTTTTCTATTGCTGCTGTAACAAATTGCCACAAATTTAATGGCTTATAATAACATACATGTATTATCTTACAGTTCTGGAGGCCATAAGTCCAAAACCAGCCTCACTGGACTACGGTCAAGGTGTTAGTTCCTTCTGGAGGCTCTAAGGGACAATCTGTTTCCTGGTCTTTTCTAGTTTCTAAGAGGCTTCCTGCATTTCTTTGGCTCATGGCCCCTTCCTCCATCTTCAAAGCCAGCAGCAAAGCATCTTCTCTCCTCTCTGACTTCTGTTTCCATCCTTATATCTTCTCGCTGACTCTGATCCTCCTGCTTCCGTCTTAGAAGGACTCTTGTGATTACATTGGGCATACCAAATTAAATTCAGAAATTCAGATAATCAAGATCTTTAATTCAATCATGTCTGCAAAGTCCCCTTTACCATGTAAGATAACATATTCACAGCCTCTGTGGGTTAGAATGTGAACATTTTTATTATTCAGCCTACTGCAGGGATTATCCACTCAATTTAAAAACCTGAACTTAGACAGAGAAAGAGTGTACTGAAGCTCCTGCATTGGAGTGGGAAATTGTAGATAGTGACCTAGGAAGGTGACTTTGTACCTGCTTGTAGGTTTAGTTTTATTTGCTTCTTGGGTGTATTTAGATTGTCCTTTTTGAGCTGTTTGTGGGTTTTTCTCCACAGAATTGGGTACTCATAAAAGAGGTGTCCATATTGCCTCAAAGCCACCAGATTCTGATGAGCCATACCCCTTATCTTCCTTCTTCATTTTGTTCACGGCAATTACTTTGTGCCCATAAAGTGGGAGGCAGTGTGCTGAGGAAATACAAGATTCTCCAAGACACACTCCTTTCTCTTGTGGAACTTATGTCTGGTGGAGTAGAAAGGCACGCACGCAATTATTTTTAACCCAAGGCACAGGATGTGCTGAGTGATATAAAAGTGACAAACTAAGGAGTGGGAAGACAGCAGGAGACATCAGTTCCAGCTTCCAGGGGTGTCAGATCATGCACCCCAATTTTTGGTTCAGAAATATGATCACTACTATATGCACCTCAATTTCAGGTTATTAACTATTGCAGGCTAAGAATTTTAGGGCTTTAAAAATAGTATGATGTGTTTTTTCTTCTTTGTCTAGGGTGTTTGGATGAAAGCAGGTGCTCAGCTCTGATGATTCATGTGAAATCACTTCTACTCAAGGTTGACTAAAGTTGGGAATGATGAAAATTTCCTAGTCAAAGCAAAAATTAAGAAGAAAACCTGGTTAGTTTTCTTATTTTTTGAGGAATCTGAATAGCTGTGCATCTAGACCTCTGTCTTCCCACAGTGCCGCCAAGCTCCTGGACAAGAACCCATTCTCGGTCAGTAACCCGAACCCTCTGCTTCCTTCACCTGCCAGTCTCCAGCTGGCTCAACTGCAGGCCCAGCTCACCCTCCACCGGCTGAAGCTGGCACAGACAGCTGTCACCAACAACACTGCAGCCGCCACAGTCCTGAACCAAGTCCTCTCCAAAGTGGCCATGTCCCAGCCTCTCTTCAATCAACTGAGGCATCCGTCTGTGATCACTGGCCCCCACGGCCATGCTGGGGTTCCCCAACATGCTGCAGCCATACCCAGTACCCGGTTTCCCTCTAATGCAATTGCCTTTTCACCCCCCAGCCAGACACGAGGCCCCGGACCCTCCATGAACCTTCCCAACCAGCCACCCAGTGCCATGGTGATGCATCCTTTCACTGGGGTAATGCCTCAGACCCCTGGCCAGCCAGCAGTCATCTTGGGCATTGGCAAGACTGGGCCTGCTCCAGCTACAGCAGGATTCTATGAGTATGGCAAAGCCAGCTCTGGCCAGACATATGGCCCTGAAACAGATGGTCAGCCTGGCTTCCTGCCATCCTCGGCCTCAACCTCGGGCAGTGTGACCTATGAAGGGCACTACAGCCACACAGGGCAGGATGGTCAAGCTGCCTTTTCCAAAGATTTTTACGGACCCAACTCCCAAGGTTCACATGTGGCCAGCGGATTTCCAGCTGAGCAGGCTGGGGGCCTGAAAAGTGAGGTCGGGCCACTGCTGCAGGGCACAAACAGCCAATGGGAGAGCCCCCATGGATTCTCGGGCCAAAGCAAGCCTGATCTCACAGCAGGTCCCATGTGGCCTCCACCCCACAACCAGCCCTATGAGCTGTACGACCCCGAGGAACCAACCTCAGACAGGACACCTCCTTCCTTCGGGGGTCGGCTTAACAACAGCAAACAGGGTTTTATCGGTGCTGGGCGGAGGGCCAAGGAGGACCAGGCGTTGCTATCTGTGCGGCCCCTGCAGGCTCATGAGCTGAACGACTTTCACGGTGTGGCCCCCCTCCACTTGCCGCATATCTGTAGCATCTGTGACAAGAAGGTGTTTGATTTGAAGGTGAGTTGTCCAAGACAGGCTGGGAGCCACAGACTTTGGTCACTTTTCTTTCCTTCTGACCTAGGACTGGGAGCTGCATGTGAAAGGGAAGCTGCACGCTCAGAAATGCCTGGTCTTCTCTGAAAAGTAAGTGCTGTTCAGGAGGACAGGCTCATGCGAGGAGCCGGTTTCCCTTTCTCGCCCTCTCCAGTGCTGGCATCCGGTGTATACTTGGTTCGGCAGAGGGAACATTGTGTGCTTCTCCCAACAGCACAGCTGTTTATAACCCTGCTGGGAATGAAGGTGAGCAAGGCCCTACAGGTCAGCAGCTTGAATTTTCACTGACTTTGTGTAATTCATCATTTAGATTATGCCTCAAATCTTGGAACATCATACGTGCCCATTCCAGCAAGGTCATTCACTCAGTCAAGCCCCACATTTCCTTTGGCTTCTGTGGGGACAACTGTGAGTACGGAAACATTTTCTCTAGAAATTAATGAATACCACTAATGATCTTTGTTCCCATTAGTTTGCACAGCGGAAAGGGGCTGGCCGTGTGGTGCACATCTGCAATCTCCCTGAAGGAAGCTGCACTGAGAATGACGTCATTAACCTGGGGCTGCCCTTTGGAAAGGTCACTAATTACATCCTCATGAAGTCGACTAATCAGGTAGGTCTGGGTACTTTCACTCCAGTGTATATAGTCCAGTGAGTGTCCTTCCTTTCTTTCTTAGGCCTTTTTAGAGATGGCTTACACAGAAGCTGCACAGGCCATGGTCCAGTATTATCAAGAAAAATCTGCTGTGATCAATGGTGAGAAGTTGCTCATTCGGATGTCCAAGAGATACAAGGAATTGCAGCTCAAGGTAAAGCATTATCTTGCTCATTCAGTCATTCATGATCTGATGGTGATCTCTCTGACTTTGCTAGAAACCCGGGAAGGCCGTGGCTGCCATCATCCAGGACATCCATTCCCAGAGGGAGAGGGACATGTTCCGGGAAGCAGACAGGTGAGGCCCCAAGCCCCAAGTCTCCAGGCAGGATTCTAAATCCTGCTCCTTGGCTCCCTCACAGATATGGCCCAGAAAGGCCGCGGTCTCGTAGTCCGGTGAGCCGGTCACTCTCCCCGAGGTCCCACACTCCCAGCTTCACCTCCTGCAGCTCTTCCCACAGCCCTCCGGGCCCCTCCCGGGCTGACTGGGGCAATGGCCGGGACTCCTGGGAGCACTCTCCCTATGCCAGGAGGGAGGAAGAGCGAGACCCGGCTCCCTGGAGGGACAACGGAGATGACAAGAGGGACAGGATGGACCCCTGGGCACATGATCGCAAACACCACCCCCGGCAACTGGACAAGGCTGAGTTGGACGAGCGACCAGAAGGAGGGAGGCCCCACCGGGAGAAGTACCCGAGATCTGGGTCTCCCAACCTGCCCCACTCTGTGTCCAGCTACAAAAGCCGTGAAGACGGCTACTACCGGAAAGAGCCCAAAGCCAAGTCGGACAAGTATCTGAAGCAGCAGCAGGATGCCCCCGGGAGGTCCAGGAGGAAAGACGAGGCCAGGCTGCGGGAAAGCAGACACCCCCATCCGGATGACTCAGGCAAGGAAGATGGGCTGGGGCCAAAGGTCACTAGGGCCCCTGAGGGCGCCAAGGCCAAGCAGAATGAGAAAAATAAAACCAAGAGAACTGATAGAGACCAAGAAGGAGCTGATGATAGAAAAGAAAACACAATGGCAGAGAATGAGGTAATGATCAATTTCTTCCCCAGGTAAGGCGAGATTTGGTTTGCTCTGTTCTTCCTTTGATAAGGCTGGAAAAGAGGAACAGGAGGGCATGGAAGAAAGCCCTCAATCAGTGGGCAGACAGGAGAAAGAAGCAGAGTTCTCTGATCCGGAAAACACAAGGACAAAGAAGGTAAAGTTTGTTTCAGATTCTGCACTTCTGCCCCCTCTGACCTCCATTCTGCATTTTTGTACAGGAACAAGATTGGGAGAGTGAAAGTGAGGCAGAGGGGGAGAGCTGGTATCCCACTAACATGGAGGAGCTGGTGACAGTGGACGAGGTTGGGGAAGAAGAAGATTTTATCGTGGAACCAGACATCCCAGAGCTGGAAGAAATTGTGCCCATTGACCAGAAAGACAAAATTTGCCCAGAAACATGTCTGTGTGTGACAACCACCTTAGACTTAGACCTGGCCCAGGATTTCCCCAAGGAAGGAGTCAAGGCCGTAGGGAATGGGGCTGCAGAAATCAGCCTCAAGTCACCCAGAGAACTGCCCTCTGCTTCCACAAGCTGTCCCAGTGACATGGACGTGGAAATGCCTGGCCTAAATCTGGATGCTGAGCGGAAGCCAGCTGAAAGTGAGACAGGCCTCTCCCTGGAGGATTCAGATTGCTACGAGAAGGAGGCAAAGGGAGTGGAGAGCTCAGATGTTCATCCAGCCCCTACAGTCCAGCAAATGTCTTCCCCTAAGCCAGCAGAGGAGAGGGCCCGGCAGCCAAGCCCATTTGTGGATGATTGCAAGACCAGGGGGACCCCCGAAGATGGGGCTTGTGAAGGCAGCCCCCTGGAGGAGAAAGCCAGCCCCCCCATCGAAACTGACCTCCAAAACCAAGCTTGCCAAGAAGTGTTGACCCCGGGTAACTATCTCCCCTTTCCTCACGGGTGGTCGTTTTTTTTTTTGCCTTGGTTCATGTTTTGCAGAAAACTCCAGGTACGTGGAAATGAAATCTCTGGAGGTGAGGTCACCAGAGTACACTGAAGTGGAACTGAAACAGCCCCTTTCTTTGCCCTCTTGGGAACCAGAGGATGTGTTCAGTGAACTTAGCATTCCTCTAGGTAAGCAAAACACACAGTCTTTCCTGAAATTCACCCTGCGTGTCTATCCCCCATCCTTTCCCAGGGGTGGAGTTCGTGGTTCCCAGGACTGGCTTTTATTGCAAGCTGTGTGGGCTGTTCTACACGAGCGAGGAGACAGCAAAGATGAGCCACTGCCGCAGCGCTGTCCACTACAGGAACTTACAGGTAAAAATCCACTCTCCTTGCCCAGCATGCCACCCTTCCTCCACTTCCCCTCTTCTTTCCACAGAAATATTTGTCCCAGCTGGCCGAGGAGGGCCTCAAGGAGACCGAGGGGGCAGATAGCCCGAGGCCAGAGGACAGCGGAATCGTGCCACGCTTCGAAAGGAAAAAGCTCTGATGCTTCTGCTTCTGCTGCTACTGCTGCTGCTGCAAGGTTGGAAAGGAGAGCTTGCTGAAGTGGGGCCTTCCTGATTCTGGGGACAGGACTAAAGCCTGAGAGGAAGGAAAACCAAGCAGGGCACATTGCTTGGGCTTGTTCCCAGAGACTCAGTGAAATGCCCCTGATATGTCTCCAGGAGCAAGTCACCCAGGTGTGTCCAGCCCACTGAGGGTCACCAACTCTCTCCCTGCTGACTCTTGTTTCTCTCAATCTTTCAATTCGTTTTTCTCTCTTTTCCTCTTGTTCTTTCTCTCCCTCCCTCCTTATGTGCCAAGGATCGTTTCCTTTTCACAAAACCCAACTTCTCAGGGATTTTCACAGTGTTTAAATTCTTGGTAGGATATAACAGGTCAGGCCTAGCTGAGTCAGGCAAGGAAAAGGTTTAATGGAAACTCCTGGGTCAGGCGAACCCCTGCAGTGAGTCTACAGCAGTATCTCTGCCTGGTGTCCCATGTATCCCCTGCATGAGGAGCTGAGTCAGGTCTGCAGTCCTGGTGAGGGGACATCACGGACAATCTGTTGGCAGAGCTGGGAGGGTCTTCATTAACCTCTTCCTCCAACTGGGCCACCCTTTTGAAAAGCCCCTGTTTTTAATAACTGTTTCATCCTCTCAGTTATTCTAGAAATCTGCCAGACTTATGCCTTAAAGTAAAATTAAATGAATTTTAGAGAAGATGAAAAGAGCCCTTCATTTTGGAAGCTCTGATAAGTTTCCTCCAAACTTATTCCCCTCCTCTTGATTTCAGGAGATGTCAGGGTTTTTCTATTCTGGACAATGAATTTGGTACAGAGTCACTGTAATTAAATATAAAAACAGAAGCATCTTCCTCCAGCTAAAGCAGCAGTTGGCGCGGGCTTAGGTTGAATGCTGGCCTCTCTGCAAAGCACAGCTTTGGCTCGAGAGGCACAGCTCCAGGCTGTGGAAAACAGAGTTGTCTTGGGGGTTAAATGAGCTTATTTAAGTCAAGGAAACATCATCTGTCCTTGATTCAGCCTTGGTGCCTGCACTCTGGGGTACAACCACCTCACAGTAGGATGGTTTTTAAATGGCCCCCCAGTTGGGGGAGAAGCTAAGGAAAGAGAAGGCTGCAGATCCAAAGAGTGGCATTGAAGTTTGCTGGGTGTCTGTAGGTGGACCCTTTCCAGCTGGGCAGATAGTTGAGGGCTCCCTGGGTTTGACTGTATGTGCAGACTTTGATACCAAAATGTTATGAAAAGTCGTGATTCCCGCTGCTCTTTCTGGTACTGGAGGGTGGGTACCTTCAGGCTGTGGGGTCTCTAGCCTGATATTCCATTGAAAGGGTGTGGGATAAAGGTGCTGGGGGAAATGAGGCTCTGCCACAGCCATAGAGAGGCCCTCGGGCAGTTAAGAAGGGAGCCTGGAGCTGTTTTCATGAGCAGAGATACTCTCCTGAAAGCACCCTTCATAGCTTAGCCCAGGAAAAATAAAACAAGGAAGACAGGTCACTCTCCCCTAGGCAGTTCCTGTTGTTTCTGTTCCTGACCTTGGGCAGGCAGACTGAGAAGGGACTGTGTAGGGTTTTGTTTTGTTTTTTTTCATTTTCCTTTTTATGGCATGTGAGAGCATACTGTACATTCTGTCCTCTGTACTAATGGAGGAAGGGCAGAGAGATTAGTTCAAGGCTAACATTTTATATCAGGTAACTGAGGCACACAAAGGGAACAAATGAAGAACATAAAATGATCAGTGTAAACCTGAAAGCACGCAGTCATTGGCAAGGGACAGGCTCATGGGAGCTGGTGAGAGAGAGCAGTTAAGGCAAGCACCAGGGGAAAGCAGACCAACTTGAACAGATGTGATGCGGAGAGGTTGGAAGAAGCAAGAAACCTGAACTCATCATCAGGCTATTAAATAAAATTTATAGGAGGCTGTTGGTTTGGACTGAGCTCCTGCAATAGGCCCAACAGACCAAAACAAAAGGGAGTCACTCATGTTGAAGTTCTGTCTTCCAGGAAATCAGGAGAGAGAGAGAGAGAAAGAATAGCCAAATCCCCAAACAGGCCAGTTTTAACCAGCATGATGAAGTGTCCTTGGTTTTAACCTTTATAAGGAAAGCAGCTTTGAGATGACCAGTCTGGTTTTTGTTCTTTGTGTCTGCTTTCCTCAGCCCTTTTCTGTCTATAAAGCCAACCTCCTCCGCTCAGCTCATGGGAACACTCATTCTATTTTATAGAATGACATGTTGCCCAATTCTAGAATCAAAAATAAAGGCCAACTAAGATCTTCAAAGTAAATTTGTTGTAATTTTATCTTTTGAGAAGACCATATGGGGGCTGCTGAAAAGTTGGTATCTCAAATAAAGTCTGAAGATCACGGCTCAGCCCAGATTGTTCCCCTGGCCAACTCCACAGGTTTGAACCTGGCATTCTGGACACCAGCTATGCCTCCTCCATTTCTCAGAAAACCTTTGATCTTGTGTGTCTTTCTTCCTACTGAAGGGAATTGTGGGGGCAGTTCTTTGGCCTTCTTGCTGAACTTTGCTGGAAATAGCCCACAATTTTTATCAGAGGTTAGAACTGTACATTATCAGAGAGACTGGACACTTTATCCCCTAGCAAAGTGGGAGAAGATTTTACCAGCTCATTCCACTCCACCCTGGCCTTCCCCCACCCCCCATCCCCAGCAGCATTTCCATGGAAATCCAGATGGTCGTGTAGTGTTATGGCTCTCTTGTGATAGACTGGCCTTCATATTGGAGAGCTAGGGAGAGCCCCTGGGAGGGAGAGAGATAAGGCGCTATCTGCCTTCAATCAGAACCTTCGGTTTAAAATCATCTAAGAGTCTATACTTGTGTGTACATACGTATTTATTTTTATTTATTTTTATACAATTCCATTGGCATGGTCCTTCACCGACCCTATGATTTGCACTTTTTATTTCTATGTGTGCCACACACAATGCAGTATTAATGGCAACCAGGTAAATATTGATTTATTTTTTAAAGCTTTTCTTCAGTGTTTTGTCAACCATTTCAAAGTGTCTCCCAAAAAAGGATGCTGAAGAGCAATTGCTCCCTTAAGCAACAGATTCATATTTACCCTGGGTTAATACAACAAAAGGCCTGTATAATTGTCTTTTCATTGTTAACACCCAAAATAGCATCTATCTAGACAGTATCCCCAAAGAATTTGGAAAATCTGATGGTGTGAGCAGCAGCCGTTAGTATCAGGGTTTCCCATTCTTGGACAGTCCGAGGCTGTGACCTGTTAGATAATTAGATTATACTTGAACTGGACCAGAGTTTGTTTTTTGAATTTATGAGAAAAACCAAAACACTAAGTTAAGTTTGAACTTGTAAAGTATTGAAATTTGTTGAGTGTCCTATAAATTGTCACTACTTTTCCTGATCTGTATAACTGACTGCAAAGTGTTTGTTTTTACAAAAGAGAAAAGAAAAGATTTTTAATAAAGAGAATTTGAAAGCTGTGAGTGAGTGACTCTGTGTCATGCAGGGGTCC